TTATAATCCTACTTTTTTCTGCTGCAGTTCTGAATCTTCACTGAAGTGTCTGTGATGGGGTTGCACAGCCATGTAGAGAACTTGAGAGTCTGGCTGGAATGGTTGGGGGAAAGGAAAGATAAAAGACAATTTTAATTTCATTGAACTCCCTCCTTTCTCTGCTTGTATTACTGGAGGCGACCACATCCGTTGGAGGAGTCATTTTCTGAGTTAAATTCATGTATATCAGAATTGGTTTTCCTTTCTGTAACACAAGATGATCACAAAATTATGATTTGGGGACATCTGAATGACTAAGATGACTCAATTTCTTAATCTGTAAATTAGAGATAATCTAATAACCAGTATATACCACATAACTTATAAGTTGTTTAGAGGATTAGACAATGCACGTTTGCGCTTCTCATTGATTTTACAGAATTAAGTACTTTCCTTGAAGAGTGACTGTTATTTGGACAGAGAAGGGGAAAACGCGGGTTTACTGAAAAGAAGTAATGCTACTAGAACAAAACAATGGGCGGGGCGCGGTGGCTCACGCCTATAATCCCAGCACTTTGGGAGGCCGAGGCAGGCGGATCACCTGAGGTCGGGAGTTCAAGACCAGCCTGACCAACATGGAGAAACCCTGTCTCTACTAAAAATACAAAATTAGACGGGCCCCGGTGGCGCACGCCTGTAACCCCAGCTACTTGGGAGGCTGAGGCAGGAGAATCGCTTGAACCCAGGAGGCGGAGGTTGCAGTGTGAGCCGAGATCGCGCCATTGCACTCCAGCCTGGGCAACAAGAGCGAAACTCCATCTCAAAAAAAAAAAATAAAACAATGAGAAAAACCTCGTTAACCAAGACTACAGTCCCACGGAACCTTACATCCTGTGTTTCCCGGTTGTAGCTCCGGGCCTTTTCCTGGTTGTACCTCAGGCCCTGCTTTTCCCACCCCCAGGAAGTGAAAGCCTTCCCAAGCCCCCAAGGCATGCTGGGAGATGCAGTCCCTTTTTCTAAAGACTGGGGCGGCCGTGAGGTCATCGGTGGTCGCCGGGAGCCGCCAGCACGTGGCGGCGAGGAAGGGGCGGTGTGCTCCTGTTGTCTGCACCTGAGAGGGGGCAGGAGCTCTCGGCGCTTGCGCCTCCCGCCGCGGTGCCCTCCCGACATGCCGGAGGAGGCGGGCTTCCCGCCGGCCAAGAGATTCCGGCCAGGCTCTGGACCTCCGAGCCGCGCTGGGTCCTTCCCTCCCGGGAGGCAAGTGGTGATGCTGCTGACTGCGGGCAGCGGCGGCAGAGGAGGAGGAGGAGGCCGGAGGCAGCAGCCGCCCCTGGCCCAGCCCTCGGCCAGTCCCTACCCTGAAGCTGTGGAGCTGCAGCGCCGGAGTCTGCCCATCTTCCAAGCGCGGGGGCAACTGTTGGCCCAGCTCCGAAACCTGGACAACGCGGTCCTCATCGGTGAGTGGCCGCGCCGGCGGGCTCTTCCTTGCGAGCCTTTTTTTTTTTTCCCCCTCTCTCCTAGGGGAAACTGGCTCTGGGAAGACAACTCAGATCCCTCAGTACCTGTATGAAGGAGGGATCAGCCGCCAGGGCATCATTGCTGTGACCCAGCCTCGTCGAGTAGCTGCCATCTCTCTTGCTACTAGAGTCTCAGATGAGAAGAGAACTGAACTTGGGAAGCTGGTACCTGGTTCCTTCTTGACTATTAGTACTTCTTGGTGACTGAATAAATTGTTTCCCTGCACAGGTTGGCTATACAGTGCGCTTTGATGATGTCACCTCAGAAGACACCAGGATCAAGTTTCTGACAGATGGCATGCTTCTGCGTGAAGCAATTTCAGACTCTTTGCTTCGGAAATACAGCTGTGTCATTTTGGATGAAGCTCACGAACGGACTATCCACACAGATGTGCTCTTTGGAGTGGTGAAAGCTGCACAGAAGAGGAGAAAGGAACTCGGGAAACTTCCTCTGAAAGTATGAGGGAAACTTCCCCTGAAAGTATGAGGTTTCTGGTCCTCCTCTTCGTTCTCTTATGCAGGTGATTGTGATGTCAGCTACGATGGATGTGGACCTGTTCTCTCAGTATTTCAATGGCGCCCCCGTCCTCTACCTAGAGGGTCGGCAGCATCCGATCCAGGTGTTTTACACCAAACAGCCTCAGAATGATTACCTGCACGCCGCGCTTGTCTCCGTCTTCCAGATCCACCAGGTATGGTGCTGGGGGCAAATTCCTGAAAAGTTTGCCTAGTAAACCCACTCTACTTTTTTTACAGGAAGCCCCTTCTTCACAGGACATCCTGGTGTTCCTCACTGGGCAGGAGGAGATCGAAGCCATGAGCAAGACGTGCCGAGACATTGCAAAGCACCTCCCAGACGGCTGCCCTGCGATGCTGGTCCTTCCTCTGTACGCCTCCCTGCCCTATGCACAGCAGCTCCGAGTCTTCCAAGGGGCCCCAAAGGTGAGTGCACCACCTCTTCTGTCCAGCCCTATATGCGGCTTTTTGGTTTTCTTCCTCCTTTTAGGGCTATCGCAAAGTGATCATTTCAACCAACATCGCTGAAACCTCCATAACCATTACAGGAATAAAATATGTAGTTGACACGGGCATGGTTAAAGCAAAGAAGTATAACCCTGGTGAGAATTTGTAGTTCATGAATGTCTCTCCTTGAAGCACTAATGGGGCTCACTCTCCATCCAGACAGTGGTCTTGAGGTGTTAGCAGTGCAGCGGGTATCGAAGACGCAGGCTTGGCAGCGCACAGGGAGGGCTGGCAGAGAGGACAGTGGCATCTGCTACCGGCTCTACACGGAGGACGAGTTTGAGAAGTTTGATAAGATGACCGTGCCAGAGATCCAGAGGTAGGCACCAGTTGCTCCTGCACTGCTGCTGTAGGTCATGACCCTGGTCTCATGCTCTTCACAGGTGTAACCTGGCCAGTGTGATGCTTCAGCTTCTAGCAATGAAAGTCCCAAATGTGCTCACCTTTGACTTCATGTCGAAGCCATCTCCAGGTAAGTGAAATCCACAGTTTTGCAGAAGGTGGTTTGGCTCCTTTTTATGTCTCTGTTTCTTTAGATCACATTCAGGCGGCCATTGCCCAACTGGACCTGTTAGGTGCTCTTGAACATAAGGATGACCAGCTTACCCTGACTCCAATGGGAAGAAAGATGGCAGCATTTCCTTTAGAACCCAAATTTGCCAAAGTAAATGATACCCTCTCCTCAGTCCTCTTTCTGGGTTTACACAATTTTAAATTTTGCTTTGCAGACCATCCTCATGTCCCCCAAATTCCACTGTACAGAGGAGATCCTGACCATTGTCTCCCTGCTGTCTGTGGACAGCGTCCTCCACAACCCTCCTTCCCGGCGAGAGGAAGTGCAAGGGGTCCGCAAGAAGTTCATATCCAGCGAGGGGGATCACATGACCCTGCTCAATATCTATCGGACCTTCAAAAACCTAGGCGGAAATAAGGTGAGCCTTGTCTTGCACCTGTTCTCCAGCGATGGATTGTGATATCACTCTTTCTCCTATTCAGGATTGGTGCAAAGAGAATTTTGTCAACAGCAAGAATATGACGCTGGTAGCAGAAGTCAGAGCACAGCTGAGGGACATCTGCTTAAAGGTATCGTCTGGTCCTAGTGTTCTGTGGGTGACTCGGCTCCATTCCTCGCTTTCTCCCGAAACAGATGTCAATGCCAATCGCATCATCCCGAGGAGACGTGGAGAGTGTCCGCCGCTGCCTGGCTCACAGCCTCTTCATGAGCACCGCCGAGCTTCAGCCAGATGGCACCTATGCCACCACGGACACCCACCAGCCAGTGGCCATCCACCCGTCGTCTGTCCTCTTCCACTGCAAGCCGGCCTGCGTCGTGTACACTGAGCTGCTCTACACCAACAAGTGCTACATGCGGGACCTCTGCGTCATAGATGCACAGTGGCTGTACGAGGCTGCCCCTGAGTACTTTAGGAGGAAGCTGAGAACCGCCAGAAACTGAGCCGCCCCAGGATGCCGCCAGAATCACTGGTCCCTGGGAGCTTGGACTACAGTTGTCCTTACAGCAGGCTTCCAGGTTGGCGCTTAGAGAAGCCTTGGAATCAGCTGAAGGTGCCTGACTTCCAGGAGCGTGAAAGCATCTTTGCTCAACTCCTGGGACTGAACCATATAGACATGGACATATCATTTGTACCTGGAAACCTCAAAATTATGCTTTTGGTTCTTACTGGGTGACTTTGACTTAATTTAACACCTGAGCCTCAGTTTTCTCATCTGCCAAATGGGAGTAATAATAATAATCCTTATAAAATTGGGTTCATAAAGTTTAGAGAAAAGGAATGGAAAGTACCCAGAACTATGCCTGGAGCACGCACGACACACGTACAGTGAGTTGGGAGCCGTTAGGCTGAATGTTACTGCTTGCCATATGATGTGAAGTACAGCAATATCCCAAGTTCTTGTGACTGAGGGAGATTTTCTGGAAGGGCCACAGGAGGTTGCGGAGCTTGGATGTTGCCCTTAGTTCTTGTTTAATGTCTCTCTGAATGCAGTTTTAAAATAGAAAACAAAACTGACTTCTGTAGAAGTTTCCAGAGGGAGGTGCTGTTATCTCGTACCTCCTGGGATGGCGATCCCTACTGAACGCTTGTGTCTCAGGGTGGACCACTCTGTGTCTGTCTCCAAGCAGAGACCAGTAAAGGAGCCTCCTGGTCCTCAGTGCGTGACCCTGTCAGTGCTTTCAGGAGACATGTAAGCTTCCTGGGTGAAGGTTGATTTGTACCTTCTGAATCCTGTCACGTGTAGACATGGGAAACTGACCTATCAGTGTTTTGTGTGTGTAGGTGACTCCCACATACACAGTTGCCATTTTTCTCTCTAACTGGGCACCAGTGAACATGCGGGCATGAGGAGTGACTGTGTACCATTTCAGCTGTTTCTTTTCGGGCAGTCCCCTGGTCAGAGGGGGTGGGGGTGGGGGAGGGGAGAGGGGTACCTAGAACCCAGAGAACATTGGCTTATGCCAGATACCACACCACATCTGGGCTTACATTCTTGTATCTTTTTTGGTGTGTGGGCGGGGGGGGTGGGGGGCAGTTCAGTGAAGTCTAGAAGACCTGCTGGACAAATTCTAAAAGAGCTAGAGCTGTAACACTTATTCTTGCATCTTATTAATTTTCTATGATATTTTTTCCTTCTTCGTAGGGACTTGGGACAATCTGGCTTTGCTGCTTTCTAACTGCTAGGCACCTCTCTCTAACCCTCATTGTCAGAGGGAATTGGAGGATATCCACAGTCTGTTCCTGTTCTGATATTCTGAGCAGAGAAAAGGCACTAACGGTTCCTCTTAGCTATTTAATTATCAGAAGCAAGTAATCTTTCCCCAGATAATATTTTGCCCTAGAAGAAGCCGTGATTTAGCTCTTTTATTGTGCTTACTTGGTCCAAATACATCTGTGGGGTGTTTTGTCATTTCTTAATGAATGAATCATAGTTATAACCAGGGGCCAAGCTGCCCAAGAGGCTCTTCAGAGATCATGGATGCTCTCTTTCTGGAAGCTGTGGCCTGATGGAGCAGCCCCATTCCAGGGTCCCATCTGTCCGGAGTTGTGTATGTCAAGTCCGGCTCAGTCTTTATTTCCAACACTAGCCGTGGTCCTGTGCAGTCAAGCTCTCAGCTAGTGTTTAGGGCTGTCTGTCAGAAATGGTTATACGTGGGCAAAAGAAGATCTGACAGCTCCTATATACCTTATCTTACTGAATTCTTAAACTTTGAACCAGTTCTTCCACTTACTGACTTGTTACCACTGCTGACTTTCTGAAAAGTTTTCCAGTTTTTGTTTTTTGTTTTTTGTTTTCCAGTAGGGGATTAGAATGTTTAGTCCTACTTAGTAAGAAAAATATTGTATTTTTAATCATTCATAGTGCTGGTAAAAAAAAAAAAAAAAAAAAAAAAATTGGGGGGTGGCCGGGCGCAGTGGCTCACACCTGTAATCCCAGCACTTTGGGAGGCCAAGGCGGGCGGATCACCTCATGCCTGTAATCCCAGCATTGGGATGGGAGGCTGAGGTGGGTGGATTGCTTGAGAAGTTCAAGACCAGCCTGGCCAACATGGCAAAACCCCGTCTCTACTAAAAATAGAAAACTTAGCTGGGCATGGTGGCACACGCCTGTAATCCCAGCTACCGGGGAGGCTGAGGCACAAGAATTGCTTGAACTTGGGAGGCAGAGTTTGTAGTGAGCCAAGATCACGCCACTGCATTCCAGCCTGGCCGACAGTGTGAGACGGTCTCAGAAAAAAAAAGAAAGAAAGAAAGAAAAAGAAAAAACTTGGGGTAATTTATGTCCAGCTTAAGTACCTGAACAGTTTCCGGAAATGTATATTTTTTTTCTGAGAGGCAAAGGATGTAAACAGCTTCTAAGTAGCTTTAATGTTTCTGTACAGAAATAAGTTTATCCCTGTAACATTGTGGTAGAGTTTTAATACAGTATTTAGTTTTTTATTGGGCTTTTTTAAAAAGTTAACTTTTAACATAGCTGCTCAGGGATTAAATCAGATTGGAAAACCCATTCTGACTCCACATACTGCTACAAAGAAATACATCGTTGTTTATATTGAGCTGCAGGAGATAGTACACTTTAAACTTAAGAAAGTTAAATGTTTCACAATAACATTGCAATATAATCTTCAGCTACTCTCTTTCCATTGGTAAAATCTCTGATGGTGTGATAACTCTTTGCCAACCTACGAAACCCATATCTGGAAGAATCACCAGCTCCCGTGAGCAGCTTCATGTAAATAGATGCACTCCAAGCAGATTGCATGCCTCAGGTGTTTGTCTTCTAGTAATCATGGAGTGTGCAACACCCAGAGTAACACTACAAGGGGCAGGACTGCAAACAGCAGGTCCTGGCTAAAAACCCTTAATGCTGCATTGCTGCCAGTTGTAAAGAGATGCCTGAATGGAGGCAAGTTCTGCCCTGTGGGTGAAACTGATGATGTACTGTACTGTCATATATAAATCCACTAAATCCAGCTACCAGGAACTGCCTGGAACTGTGGCCATGCATTTTTTTTTTTCTTTAAAGACCAGTGTGATAGTAGGCCATGCATCTGAGATACGATATTCCTTGGTAACTAGAGGGAGAAAAAAAAATCAAGTAGGTTCAGGCTTATGTTGTATTTTGAGAGTCTGGTTTTATTTGAACAGAAATAACTCTACAGAAAGCTCTTGTAAATAATGCTCAAATTTGCACCCGACGATCAAATCCATTAAAAATGAATCTTGTATATGATGTGTGTGGCTTGTTTCTTGCATCTCT